TCCTAACTTTACCACTACGCCCTCTAGAATGCCTTTTCCTGATAAGCAAAACCCCCCGAGTCGTTGGCTCCTCCACTTTCCGGTTTTGGCAGAATCCTTGATCTGAGCCAGGCCTCTTCCCAGGGGCTCTGGCCCTCTTCACTTCCTTTTCCCCGGAGGACTCTGGCTCCCGGGTAGCAAGCAGCCCACTTCCCCGGCCGCTTCCTTCCCCCGGGATGACACGTTTCTACAGGCGGACTCTTCTAATTCATACTATTTCCCTACCCCCGTGGTGGCTCCTAGCACCCCCAGGCCTGTTCTACCTGTAAAATCTTGACACATTTAAACTACTACTTCTGATCCTTTCCTCCCCGTCCAGCCTTCGCTCTTAGGCTGCCGAGCCTGGACTGCTTGTCATCCCCTCAGGCGTCTCCCCGGCCCTCCCTGCTCTTCAGCCGTCCCGACGGAGCGCGGCTCCTGACCAAACCCACGGTTCGTCTTCTCCACCTGCTCCGCGCGCCTCGCATGTGTCTGGGGGGAAACACATCCAAACGTCGACTTAAATGATTCAGGGCCGAGGACCGTGAGAGGCAGTCTTCACTTTTTCATCTTTCTTCATTTGCACAGTATACCAATAAGCTCTTACTACTTCTCAGCACAGGTAACTCGCCTTTTGCAGAGCACCCTCCGCCGCCGAACGGTCAGAGCCTGGAGGAACCCGCACCAGGATCGTAGGGCATGACGGGCCGGGGGCGGGACGAGGATTGACGAGCCGGGAACAGGGCGGGGCTTGAGGGGGCGGGAGGGTGGGGCGAGGCATGACGGCTCTGGTGGGAGGGTAGGCGGGGCTTGACGGGCCTGGGGGCGGGGCGGGGCTTGAGGGACCGGAAGGTGGGGCGAGTCATGACGGGCCGGGGCGTGGGCAGGGCTTGAGGGGCCAGGGGACTGTGTGGGGCCTGACGGGCCGGTGGGTGGGGCGGGGCTTGAAGGACCGGAGGGTGTGTGGGCGGGGCTTGATAGGCAGGGGCGGTGCGGGGGCGTGGGCAGCACAAGCCGTGCGCTCCCGGGCTGCGAGGTCTGGCTAGGCTACGGGCCACGCGCCGCCGCCGCTGCCGCCGCCACTGTCCTCTTCGGAGGCGCGGGCCCGACGGAAACCATGTTTGTGGCTCGCAGCATCGCGGCGGACCACAAGGATCTCATCCACGATGTCTCTTTCGACTTCCACGGGCGGCGGATGGCAACCTGCTCCAGCGATCAGAGCGTTAAGGTGCGCGCGGCGCTTGCGGGCGGGGCCGACCCGTATAAAATATCTGCCTTTTATTTTCTTATAGGTCTGGGATAAAAGTGAAAGTGGTGATTGGCATTGTACTGCTAGCTGGAAGGTTAGTATTTATTTTTACATTTATTAAAAATATGTTCTTTTCTTTTTTTTTTTTGATTCCCCAGACACATAGTGGATCTGTATGGCGTGTGACATGGGCCCATCCTGAATTTGGGCAGGTTTTGGCTTCCTGTTCTTTTGACCGAACAGCTGCTGTATGGGAAGAAATAGTAGGAGAATCAAATGATAAACTGCGAGGACAGAGCCACTGGGTGAGACATTTATTAGTATTCTGGGGACCGGGTATAATTTAAATTGTTATTATTTTTTTTTTAGGTTAAAAGGACAACTCTGGTGGATAGCAGAACATCTGTTACTGATGTGAAGTTTGCTCCCAAGCACATGGGTCTTATGTTAGCAACCTGTTCCGCAGATGGTATAGTAAGAATCTATGAGGCACCAGATGTTATGAATCTCAGCCAGTGGTCTTTGCAGCATGAGATCTCATGTAAGCTAAGCTGTAGTTGTATTTCTTGGAACCCTTCAAGGTAAGTTTACATATTAAACCTCTGATAACATCTTCCACATGTTCTTGCTATGTTATCATTAAAGAATATCCAAACTGATAGAAAAGATGAATAGAGCACATTTATACAACTTCCACATCCCAAGGTATGACTAGATAGATATCTTATTTGTGGTGATTATCTAAAATGTTCTTTCTCCCCGTTTCTAGCTCTCGTGCTCATTCCCCCATGATCGCCGTAGGAAGTGATGACAGTAGCCCCAACGCAATGGCCAAGGTTCAGATTTTTGAATATAATGAAAACACCAGGTCAGTCCTGCTTTGGTTTTAATAATTGTTCATAAAATGTTAATGTCAATTGTTTTTCCATTAGGAAATATGCAAAAGCTGAAACTCTTATGACAGTCACTGATCCTGTTCATGATATTGCATTCGCTCCAAATTTGGGAAGATCTTTCCATATTCTAGCAATAGCGACCAAAGATGTGAGAATTTTTACATTAAAGCCTGTGAGGTGAGTTTTAGAAGCATTTATGAATTTGAAAAGGAATGCCTCAGAAAATGTTTTTTATTAACAGGAAAGAACTGACTTCCTCTGGTGGGCCAACAAAGTTTGAAATCCATATAGTGGCTCAGTTCGATAATCATAATTCTCAGGTCTGGCGAGTGAGTTGGAATATAACAGGAACGGTGCTAGCATCTTCAGGAGATGATGGGTGTGTAAGATTGTGGAAAGGTAAGAGTTCAGTGAAGGGGTAATTGTTGGTTCATGTTAATGTATTTGATTATTTTCCTTTCAGCTAATTATATGGACAATTGGAAGTGTACTGGTATTTTGAAAGGTAATGGGAGCCCAGTCAATGGGAGTTCTCAGCAGGGAACCTCAAATCCTTCCCTAGGTTCAACTATTCCAAGTCTTCAGAATTCATTAAATGGATCTTCTGCTGGCAGGTAGGCTGCTTCATGGGAAAACTGGAAATCATCCCTTTTCCATTTGTATTATGTCCTTTAACAGAAAGCACAGCTGAGTACAAGCTAACTGGAGTAACTTTGCTGTTTTGCTGCTTGTTGCATGCACACAGGAATGGAAAGCGAGCTCCTTTTCCCCTTCCCCAGCGCCGTTTGACCTCTCCCAAGATACACCAGCAGCCTGCTTACTACTAAACGCAATCCAAAAGGCCTTTAAAAATACAGTGTATATTTTTTGTACTAGTCAGTTTATTGACACTATTTGAAACTTTTGAAATATAAACGGAGAGGCTTTCTGTTGAGACATTGTCACCAAAACAATTTTTTGAAATGTTCCTGAAACTAATTTGGGTTTAAAGATTAAAAGGGTTGTTACCATTCTTATCTGAGTAGTTGGGAGGAGGGGAATACCACTTTAGTTCATTTGGAAAATATAGACATATTTCTTTTGCTTTCTTAAAACAGCTTAAAATGATGAACTTTTATAATTTTAATTTGAAGATTGAATAAATATTTTTTATAAAGATTGTTTTGAGTGCTGATTTGTTTACTTTTTGTAGATTTGCTTTATCCATGATATTCAGTACAACTCTGTCATTTCTTTGTAATATTTAAAAAATATTAGTAAAGGAGTGAATTAATAAAGTAGTAATAGTAAAATGAAAGGAACTTGACTGTACAGTTTGTAGCCAGGTTAAGCATTTGGTATTGTTTCATTTACAATTTGGGACTAAGATGGAAACACTTTTTTTATAAGTTTTTAATTCATAGTCACTAAAGAGATAAATGTTTCTTATATACATTTGTGTATTTTTATGGTGTTATTTATTCCATGGCTTAGCTTCCTTCAAATCAAAATTTGGACACACACTATTAAGAGAAGCCATTAAAATTTTACTAAAATTGTGCATGTAAATTAATTGTCAGCATTCCATGTCTCAAGATTTTCTTAATTTAGTTCGCTGTTTAAATTAATTCATGTCCTGTAAAGTTCTGACCTTGATAACAAAGCTATAAATATTTAAGTTTGCTAATATGCGTAAGTATTATCGGTAAGTTACAAGATGGAAGAAGAATAACAGTAGGGCACAGTCATTCTGTGAATCCTTTTACTTATCAAAATTTGGTAGCTATTCTAAGGCTTTTGCAGAAAAATAAGTGTTCAATGTTTGTAGTTCTTCAAAAGCATGTTGCAGTAGCCAGCCATACTATGTGTATTCCCAGTATCATGTACGCACTAAAAAAAATGTGTGCTTGCTGCTGCTGTGAGTGAACCATTGCTTAAGATAAAAAACTTAACTAGATCTGTAAATGTACAGAATAGCATCAGATGTTTCTGAGAGATTAGAAAATGTTTTGAATTTATAAAATTAATGTTTTTCTTTGTAACATTTATATATATTTTTTAACATTTTAAGTTTAACAGATTGTATTCCTTTCAAGTTTCTATACTTGCTTAAGCAATCTTGATTTGAGTAAGGGTCTTGATTTGTGCTATTATGTTCTGTTAGTTTTGGCATGAATATACTAAAGCTTTTTTTTTTTTTTCTAGCATGTGTTTTCTCCTCTTTGGTTCTCTTTGTATTTACTACTTTTCTCTTTTTCTTGTGTTTTTTTTTTCCTGTTTTTGTTTTGTTTGGTGTTTTGTTCCTGTCTTCATTGTTTCAGGTATTTCTTTACCCCTCTGGATTCCCCACGGGCTGGATCGAGATGGTCCAGTTATGCCCAGCTCCTTCCTCCTCCTCCTCCTCCTCTGGTAGAGCACTCTTGCGATGCTGACACTGCCAACCTCCAGTATCCTCACCCTCGCAGACGATATCTCTCTCGGCCTCTTAATCCCTTACCTGAGAATGAAGGGATTTAAAACACTGATTTAACATTGAAAGGCCTTATTCAAGTGCTTGTAAATGCTTTCATTTCTGGCTGCTTTTTGTTTTTCATTTTCTTTCAGAAGATTTTTCTAACTTAGGGTCTGTCTTGCATGTATTACAACCAGAATACAGTGTTTGGAACCTAAATCTGTTTGTGCGTCTGCATCAAAGGAACATTTGCTTCACTGGGTGATAACCTTTGATGAAATGAGATATGTCCAAGTAACGTTAACTGTGAAGTTACACACAGTAGCTGACTTCAAAGTGCCTGTTCTGTAAATTTTATTTTAAACTGTTACCATAGTCTTAAGTTGTTTATGCTTTATCAGACTGGCTAATGTGAAAGCATAATATTATGAAGTTTATTCTGCCTTATGAGACCTTAAAAAATGGATTTCATTTTACAGGCTAATGTTGTAACTGACTAGTATGTAAAATAAATCATTCCTGTGTATAAAGCAGCAAAACCTAATGTGGACTTTTTGGTCTTTTTTTTTTTTTTTT